TGGGTTCGAGTGATTCTGCTACCTCAGCCTCCTGACTAGCTGGGATTACCGGCGCCCGCCACCACGCCCGAATAATTTTTGTAGTTTTAGTAGAGACGGGATTTCGCCATGTTAGCCAGACTGGTCTTGAACTCCTGACCTCAGGTGATCCACCCGCCTTGGCCTCCCAAAGTGCTGGGATTACAGGCGGGAGCCACCGTGCCTGGCCATGGGTGTCTGTCTTACCATGGCTGTGGTCACTGCTGCTCAGAGCTAGTCTTGGGCATACAAGGGGGACCATGCTTCAGCAGTGCCACAGCCCTGAAGGTCCAGACTGAGGAGTTGCCTCTCCTGACTCAGTGCTGCCTCAGTTTACCCACGTGCTCCATGGACCTTTTTGCTGAGGGTCGAGCCGCAGGCCAGGCCCTACTGTGCCCTGGGGTCTGAACACGGTGGTCTTGGGCAGAAGAGGTCAGAAGGCAGAATAAGCCAATGCTGGGGGTGCCCAGACCCCGCCTTTGTGCCCAGCCCACAGCCAGGGTCCCCGGCCTGCCACCTTCCTCCTCCCGCCTCCTCTGCCCTCCTCCCCTCTCCCCTCCCCTCCTCCACAGTCCTTATAGCCACACCCCGCAAGGAAAACCCAGACTCTGGCGACAGCAGAGACGAGGATGTGCGTGGGGGCTCGGCGGCTGGGCCGCGGGCCGTGTGCGGCTCTGCTCCTCCTGGGCCTGGGGCTGAGCACCGTGACGGGGCTCCACTGTGTCGGGGACACCTACCCCAGCAACGACCGGTGCTGCCACGAGTGCAGGCCAGGTGAGGCCTCAGGAGGGGTCGCCACGCACGGGCACTCCAGGGACTGGGGGCTGGGGCAGGGATGGGCCAGCCAGGAGGCTGGTCCTGGGGAGGGGGCGGGTGAGGGGCCGGCCAAGCCTGGCAGAGGAGCCGCCTGGGGGGGTCCACGGGCGCAAGCCTGGGGCCTGACCGCTGCCTGACGCCGGCCTCTGCTGCAGGCAACGGGATGGTGAGCCGCTGCAGCCGCTCCCAGAACACGGTGTGCCGTCCGTGCGGGCCGGGCTTCTACAACGACGTGGTCAGCTCCAAGCCGTGCAAGCCCTGCACGTGGTGTAACCTCAGTGAGCTCCCACCTGGCCCCACAGCCCCACCCAGCACAGGGGGCGGCAGCCTGGCACCCACATTCCCACGCAGCAGCATGGGGCTCCCACAGCCGCAGAAACGAACCTCAAACCACAGCGGGGTCTGCTCCGCCACAGGGGTCCTTCGAGGAGCTGAGGCGTCTCCCAGGGGCACCCCCTCTCCCTCCGGGGGCCCAGACTCGGCCCAGGCCACGTGGAGTCGGGGAGACCACGCTGGCCATGTGGCCTGGCCTTGCTGGCCTGAGCAGTGAGGCTGGGGGGTTGGGCCATGGAGACCCTGCCGCAGGCGGGGCTGGCGGCTGGAGGCGGTGGAGGGGTAGGGAAGGGTGGCTGGGGCTGCCACGGAACCAGCCCCAGGTTGTGGCCAGGAAGGGAGGGCCCAGGAGCCTCGGGGGCTGCAGGGGCTCCAAGTCTCAGGGGAGGCCGCAGACCCCTGCCCACGGCCCTCTGTGTGGTGGGGAGGCCAACCTGTCCTCCAGTGCCCACGCTTCCTGAGGACCCTGTCCACAGCCCCCACCTGACCACCCCCCCATCCGGCCCCTGCTCAGGAAGTGGGAGTGAGCGGAAGCAGCTGTGCACGGCCACACAGGACACAGTCTGCCGCTGCCGGGCGGGCACCCAGCCCCTGGACAGCTACAAGCCTGGAGTTGGTGAGCTCGGTGGCTGCGGCCGGCGGTTGGGGGGCAGCCCCTGACCACCCTATCTTTGTTGCAGACTGTGCCCCCTGCCCTCCAGGGCACTTCTCCCCAGGCGACAACCAGGCCTGCAAGCCCTGGACCAAGTGAGGGGCCTGGCCAGGGGCTGGGAGGGGCTTGGCCTGAGCAACACCTCCTGTTCCCCAACAGCTGCACCTTGGCTGGGAAGCACACCCTGCAGCCGGCCAGCAATAGCTCGGACGCAATCTGTGAGGACAGGGACCCCCCAGCCACGCAGCCCCAGGAGACCCAGGGCCCCCCGGCCAGGCCCATCACTGTCCAGCCCACTGAAGCCTGGCCCAGAACCTCACAGGGACCCTCCACCCGGCCCGTGGAGGTCCCCGGGGGTAAGGGCGCCTGGCCCAGCCCAGCGGGGCCCGTGGACCCCACCCAGCAGACCCCTTCCTGCAGGCCGTGCGGTTGCCGCCATCCTGGGCCTGGGCCTGGTGCTGGGGCTGCTGGGCCCCCTGGCCATCCTGCTGGCCCTGTACCTGCTCCGGAGGGACCAGAGGCTGCCCCCCGATGCCCACAAGCCCCCTGGTGAGTGCCTCATGGCCCTGCCGCACTGCTCCTGGCGGGTGAGGCCCACCCACCAATCTCTCCTTTTTTCCTCCCCAGGGGGAGGCAGTTTCCGGACCCCCATCCAAGAGGAGCAGGCCGACGCCCACTCCACCCTGGCCAAGATCTGACCTGGGCCCACCAAGGTGGACGCTGGGCCCCGCCAGGCTGGAGCCCGGAGGGTCTGCTGGGCGAGCAGGGCAGGTGCAGGCCGCCTGCCCCGCCACGCTCCTGGGCCAACTCTGCACCGTTCTAGGTGCCGATGGCTGCCTCCGGCTCTCTGCTTACGTATGCCATGCATACCTCCTGCCCCGCGGGACCACAATAAAAACCTTGGCAGACGGGAGTCTCCGACCGGCACTGTGGGCTGCACACCTG